ACCCTAATTTTTTTTTTTTTTTTGGTAGAGACAGGGTCTCCCTATGTTGCCCAGGCTGGTCTTGAACACCTAGGCTCAAGCAATCTGCCCCCCTTGGCCTCCCAAAGTGTTGGGGTTACAGGTGTGAGCCACTGCACCCAGCTGACAAAGAAGCTCTTGAACAAATTCATTTAATGAGATTCTCTAGCACTAAAATAGTCCTACCTCATTGTAATGTTTTGTAGAGTATCTTATAAAACAATGAAAAAAAACCAGTATTTTAATACATATTTTTCTGTATATTTCCTTCTAGCCTTTGTACATATGATCACATATTTGTAAAAAGTTGTATGTATATATATACAACTTTACCCGCTTTGTGTGATGATATGACAAAAACATTTATCTGAAAAAAGTATTTTTTTCATCAAATGGCAGAGCTCCTGTTTCTGGTAACCCGGGGTATGGCAAGTAGGGGCTCTGGGAGATGGAGCAGCTCAGCCTCCTGTGAAAAATTCTGTTTCTCTAAAAAAGAACAAATTCTCATGCTGGGCGCGGTGGCTCACGCCTGTAATCTCAGCACTTTGGGAGGCCGAGGCGGGCGGATCACGAGGTCAAGAGATCGAGACCATCCTGGCTAACACGGTGAAACCCCGTCTCTACTAAAAATGCAAAAAATTAGCCGGGCGTGGTGGCGGGCGCCTGTGGTCCCAGCTACTCAGGAAGCTGAGGCAGGAGAATGGCGTGAACCCGGGAGGTGGAGCTTGCAGTGAGCCGAGATCGCGCCACTGCACCCCAGCTTGGGTGACAGAGCCAGACTCTGTCTCAAAAAAAAAAAAACGAATTCCCAAAACTAGTCCCACTGTTGTCTACCCAGATCCGGGATCCGGGTTGCCCTTGGCCTGGCCAGAGATGCCTCTCAATCCCCCACGGCACGTAGAGCCAGACAGAAACCGAAAGCAGAGGTGCCCTGCGCTGAAGTCTAGAGATCCCACTGCTAGGTCCAAAGAATTTACCCTTTCAGTCAACCCACGGGGCAAAGTCCACTTTCTTCCCTGAAGGAGCAGCACAGAACAAAAGCTCCAGGCAGCTGCTTCCGCTGTTTCGGGGGTAGGGCGGAGTGACAGCCCCACGGGCCACGCAGCAAGCAGAAGATCCCCGGGAGTCACCCTCAACCCTCTGGGGCCACGTGGGTGAGTTCGCCCGGGGAAGGTGCCGCGGCCCAGCCCGTCCCACCCACCCCCTGCTGTCTGCCAGCTTGCCACAAAACTTCCCATCTGTGGATCTCCAGGCCCATGAATACCAGCCTGTCTGCGAGTTAGACGCCAGTCCTGGTGGCCCGGGAAGCCCAGATCCGCATCAGCGGTAAGTACCCCCTGACCTGAGACCCCTGCACCGGCCAGGGTCTCCTAAGTATGCCCACCCCCAGGTTCTGCACCCCACACCAGCATGTGCTCACTGCCTGTGCCCCGGGAGCCCCTGCGTCGCGTGGCTGTGACTGGGGGCACGCATGGCAACGAGATGTCGGGCGTCTACCTGGCCCGGCACTGGCTGCATGCCCCCGCAGAGCTGCAGAGAGCCAGCTTCTCCGCTGTGCCTGTGCTGGCCAACCCGGCAGCCACATCCGGCTGCCGCCGCTACGTGGACCATGACCTCAACCGCACCTTCACCAGCAGCTTCCTCAAGTGAGTGCTTTTGCCGCCAGGTTGGCCCAGGCTCCAATGAATAGTCACTGCATCCTATCTCCAGGCCAGGCTCTGGCCAGCTCAGGTGAGAGAATGGGGAATAGGACCAAGGTGTTGAAGATCGGTGTCCCCCATTCCCGTCTCCACAGTTCCAGGCCCACCCCGGACGACCCATATGAGGTGACAAGAGCCCGAGAGCTGAACCAGCTGCTGGGGCCCAAGGCCTCGGGCCAGGCCTTTGACTTTGTCCTTGACCTGCACAACACCACGGCCAACATGGGCACCTGCTTAATCGCGAAGTCCTCCCACGAAGTCTTTGCCATGCACCTGTGCCGCCATCTGCAGGTGGCCCCGGCCCCAAGCACACAGCTCCCCAGCTGGGCCCCTAACCTGCCTCTCTCGCCCCCAGCTGCAGTACCCCGAGCTGTCCTGCCAGGTCTTCCTGTACCAGCGGTCTGGGGAGGAGAGCTACAACCTGGACTCTGTGGCCAAAAATGGACTGGGTGGGCCGCAGCCTTCTGAGAAGTGGGCGGGGACCTGCCTAACCCCTTGCTTCCTGGTCCCCAGGTCTGGAGCTGGGCCCCCAGCCACAGGGTGTGCTGCGGGCTGACATTTTCTCAAGGATGAGGACCCTGGTGGCCACAGTTCTGGACTTCATCGAACTCTTCAACCAGGGTGAGACCCCAGGGGACTTTCGGGAAACAGGTGGATGGGCTCACACACCCAGCCTCCCACACAGGTACGGCCTTTCCTGCCTTTGAGATGGAAGCCTATAGACCCGTGGGCGTCGTGGACTTCCCCCGCACCGAGGCCGGGCACCTGGCAGGCACTGTGCATCCTCAGCTGCAGGTGTGTGTGTGTGTGTGTGTGTGTGTGGTGGGCCAGCAATCTTGGCCTTTGGCTCTCCTCCCAGGACCGAGACTTCCAGCCACTGCAGCCTGGTGCTCCCATCTTCCAGATGTTCAGTGGGGAGGACCTGCTCTATGAGGGAGAGTCCACGGTGTACCCCGTGTTCATTAACGAGGCTGCCTACTATGAGAAGGGCGTTGCCTTTGTCCAGACTGAGAAGTTCACATTCACCGTGCCTGCCATGCCCGCGCTGACCCCTGCCCCGAGCCCAGCTTCCTAACCCAAGACACACCTCCCCAACCTCAGTCTTCCCATCTGAACGATGGGTCCTGAGGCACAGCTCTGAGCACAGAGGTCCCTTCTGCCACCTACCATGCACCATGTTCCTTGCCAGGCCTCCCCAACCCCTGGCCTCAATTTCCCTTTCTATAAAATGGAAGATGTCCAGAGGTCCATGGTTTGTGTCCTCTGTCCTGCACGG